CTTCTCCCAGGCCGGGTCCAGCAGCAGGTCGCGGTCCCAGTCCTCCTCCTGTTCCATGTACTCGCCGCCCCCGCCGCCGCCCGCAAAGCGCCCCTCCCCGGCCCCCAGACCCTCGGGCTGCATAACCATCATCATCTCGATCGGGCTCCTGGCTTCGCTCCGCTCGGCACGCTCTCGGACACCCGGGCCCCATTAAGTAGGGCCCAGCCCAGCCCCAGATCGAATTCGCACTAAATATGGGGGAGGAGGGAGGGGCCGGATGGGGGTGAAGGAGCTCGGGTTGGACCTGGCAAGGGGTTGTCCTGAAGCCGGGAACTGCGGGACTCGGGGGCGCCGGGGTGGATCTCGCGGCGGAGATCCTGGGTTTGCATTCCTGCTCCGCTGCTGGGGCGCTGTGTGACCTTGAGAAATCCACGGGACCTCTCTGAGTCTGTTTACTCCTCTCCACAATAGAAAGGCCGATAATAATAGTGGCCGCGGGCCGCTCTAGAGGCTGCCCTCTGGAGCTCCTCGTGAGCCTCTTCCAGCACCTCGCTGGTGGGACACAGAGCCCTATCCCCATTTCACAGTCAGGAACACAGAGGCGCCGAGCTGTTTTGCATGTTTTCTGGGGTGATGGAGACACCCGGGCATGGGGAACGGCTCTGAGCCAGCTGGATGGGCTGCGGCAGGGCTATTAATATCGGGGCGGCTGTGGGGAGTAGGGGAGAATGTGCTGAGCCGGGAAACCCCGACACCACCCCGGCTGCAACTCAATCCCCCGGGCACTCCTGGCCCCCGCGCCAGCGGGCGGGGCTCCGACGGGATGGGAGGAGCCTCCAGGGTGGGCGGGTCAATCACTCCGCGGCGTTATCCGGGCTCCAGCGCCGCGGGATTCCGAGCGCCTCCACTGCTGGTCCGTTGGCCAGATCAACTCGCCGCGTGGGCCGGCCGTTCCCTGAGAGTCTGAGCGCTCGCCGCACCCCCTTCCGAGCTTCTATTGGCCGTAGCAGACGTCCGTCTGCCGCTATCTCCGCCCCAATACGGAAGCGGCCTAGTCCTCCGGCTCCGACAGCTGGGTGTCCAGGCCATGGGGCAGCCCTGGGCGGCTGGGAGCACGGACGGGGCGCCCGCGCAGCTGCCTCTCGTGCTCACCGCGCTGTGGGCCGCGGCCGTGGGCCTGGAGCTGGCTTACGTGCTGGTGCTCGGTCCCGGGCCGCCGCCGCTGGGACCCCTGGCCCGGGCCTTGCAGCTGGCGCTGGCCGCCTTCCAGCTGCTCAACCTGCTGGGCAACGTGGGGCTCTTCCTGCGCTCGGATCCCAGCATCCGTGGCGTGATGCTGGCCGGCCGCGGTCTGGGCCAGGGCTGGGCGTGAGTGGGGTGCGGGATCGGGCGGGGAGAAGGGGGGAACTGACGCTGTGGTTCCTTCCTGCAGTTACTGCTACCAATGCCAAAGCCAGGTGCCGCCACGCAGCGGACACTGCTCTGCCTGCCGCGTCTGCATCCTGCGTCGGGACCACCACTGCCGCCTGCTGGGCCGCTGCGTGGGCTTCGGCAACTACCGGCCCTTCCTGTGCCTGCTGCTTCATGCCGCCGGCGTCCTGCTCCACGTCTCTGTGCTGCTGGGCCCTGCACTGTCGGCCCTGCTGCGAGCCCACACGCCCCTCCACATGGCTGCCCTCCTCCTGCTTCCCTGGCTCATGTTGCTCACAGGTGGGGAGCCTGGGAGGCCTCTGCACAGAGGCCCTCCCTGACCCTCTCTGCTCTTTTATTGCAGGCAGAGTGTCTCTGGCACAGTTTGCCTTGGCCTTCGTGACGGACACGTGCGTGGCGGGTGCGCTGCTGTGCGGGGCTGGGCTGCTCTTCCATGGGATGCTGCTGCTGCGGGGCCAGACCACATGGGAGTGGGCTCGGGGCCAGCACTCCTATGACCTGGGTCCCTGCCACAACCTGCAGGCAGCCCTGGGGCCCCGCTGGGCCCTCGTCTGGCTCTGGCCCTTCCTGGCCTCCCCATTGCCTGGGGATGGGATCACCTTCCAGACCACAGCAGATGTGGGACACACAGCCTCCTGACTCCAGGAAGAGCCAGAGCTGTGCAGGGAGGAAGGGGTGAGAGGGGGGCCCCCACACCTAGACTCAGTAAGGAAGTCGGGTTGGACCTTAACATCTGCATTGGACAACTCCACCCCTTCCTTGGCCTTGCCCCTGCCCGCCTACACTCCTACGTGTCCAGGGCTTGGGCCGTGACTTAGGCAGAGGAGTGCAGAGGAGGGTCTGGCAGGGGCTGCTCAGGCCGCCTAGCTGCCCCTTTGCCAGGTTAATAAAGCACTGACTTGTTTCTCAGCCTCCCTCCATCTTTGCATAGTTTCTGGCCCCTCACTTTGTTGCTGGGGCTGTTTCTGGGACCCTCTGTAGGGCCTGGAAACTGCAGGATGCCTGAGGGTCTCAGGGGCTGGGGCTCTACCTCCCCTGGCCTGGGTGAGTTGGGGGTGGGGCACCAGCACGCCAAGGCAGTGTCCTACTGATCCAGGCTATGAGAATCCAAACATTCTTTCCCAGGTTTGGCATTTTATAGTTAGAAGCATTTCTGCAACAGCAGTTTCATGGAACCTCTCTTAGCTAACCTGGTCCATGGGGCAGCAGTTACGCTCTAAGAATCCATGTGGTAAGATCATGGTGCGGCAAATGGAGGCAGGGTCCAACCCAGGTCTTTGTGCTTTTGCCTTTACCCTTGCACAGCTGGAGGAAATGAGTAGGAAAGAAATCAAGGTAAAGAAATGCGCTGGGGCTGTTTGGGCATCTGTGGAGGGTGGTGCTGACAGGGCTAGGCCTGCACCTCTCTGGCCTCCTCAAGAGCTGCTTGTTAAATGTTTCCGTGTAAATAGAATGAATAGAGACCGCCATTTCCACATGGCAGGCCTAAACACATGTGTTCGTCTCAGTTTTCTCTTAGGATCTCTCTAAGATGATAGTAAAGAAAATCAAAAATAATACAAAGGGAAAGAAAACAGGAGGGAAGACAGTAGAACACAGAGCCTGACCACATTTTCTTTTTTCTCTCTGTTGCCGGGGCTGGAGTGCAGTGGCACGATCTCGGTTCACTGTAACCTCCACCTCCCGGGTTCAAGTGATTCGGCCTCCCGAGTTGCTGGGATTACAGACACCCGCCACTATGCCCGGCTGATTTTTTTTTTTTTCTTTTTTGAGACGGAGTTTTGCTCTTGTTGCTCAGGCAGGAGTGCAATGGCGTGATCTCGGCTCACTGCAACCTCCGCCTCCTGGGTTCAAGCGATTCTCCTGCCTCAGCCTCCCGAGTAGCTGGGATTACAGGTGCCCGCCACCATTCCTGGCTAATTTTTGTATTTTTAGTAGAGACGGGGGTTTCACCATGTTGGCCAGGCAGGTCTCAAACTCGTGACCTTGTGATCCGCCCGCCTTGGCCTCCCGAAGTGCTGGAATTACAGGTGTGAGCCATTGCGCCTGGCCATGCCCAGCTAATTTTTTTGTATTTTTAGTATAGACAGGGTTTCACCATGTTGGCCAGGCTGAACTTGAATTCCTGGCACCTGCCTCCACCTCCGTCTCCCAAAGTGCTAGGATTACAGGCGTGAGCTACCGTGCCTGGCTGACAATTTTTTATTATTTTATTTTATTTTATTTTATTTTATTTTATTTGAGACAGACTCTTGTTCTGTTGCCAGGCTGGAGTGCAGTGGCACGATCTCGGCTCACTGCAAGCTCCGCCTTCTGGGTTCACGCCATTCTCCTGCCTCAGCCTCTCAAGTAGCTGGGACTACAGGTGCCTGCCACCACGCCAAGCTAATTTTTTGTATTTTTAGTAGAGACGAGGTTTCACCGTGTTAGCCAGGATGGTCTCGATCTCCTGACCTTGTGATCCACCTGCCTCGGCCTCCCAAAGTGCTGGGATTACAGGTGTGAGCCACCACTCCTGGCCGGCCAGGATGGTCTTGATCTACTGACCTCGTGATCTGCCCGCCTTGGCCTCCCAAAGTGCTGGGATTACAGGTGTGAGCCACCGTGCCCGGCCGCCTGGCTGACATTTTCAAAGATGGAAAGTGGATGGAGAATTAAGAGCTGAAATTATGTGTTCCCAAAAGGTGGGGCCAAAAGGCAAGTGGAATTACCTGCCAGAGCCCCGGAGGGGCTCAGGAACTCCACCAGGACCATGGAGGGTGAGGTGAGGCTTCGGCCAACAATGGGGACCGATGGAAAGTCTATGTAAGGATCAGTGGGGTGCCGCTCCCCCACATCCCACCCACACCCCACCCACATCATGCAGCCAGCAGCTACACCTCTGGGTGGGGTGGTGTGACGTGAGGATTATTTGAAGGATAAATGGAACCAGAGAAGCTTCGGGTCTTAGGCGTACTGGGGAGGGGTGGGTGAGAGGCTAGACCAAAAAATGGGGTTAAGTGAAAGTCCATAGATACTGCTGGGGGGCCTCCCATGAAAGAACATGCTTGACCCCCAAGAACCTTCAGAGAAACCCACCCTCTGACAGGCTCTGCCCATGCCCACAAAGATCTGAGCTGCTTGGCTGGTTGTTTTTGTAACAGGCATGCTCTGTTGCTATTTTTTAATGACAGGAGGAACTTGGTGTACCTGGCACTTTGGGCTGCACAGACGCATTAGCAGACTCACCTTGTCCTGTTTCATCCCTCGCCCTCCACAATTTCTTATTTTCTTTCTTTCTCTTTTTATTTTTTGAGACAGAGTTTCACTCTTGTTACCCAGGCTGGAGTGCAATGATGCGATCTTGGTTCACCGAAACCTCCGCCTCCCGGGTTCAAGCGATTCTCCTGCTGCAGCCTCTCGGTAGCTGGGATTACAGGCATGTGCCACCATGCCCGGCTAATTGTTTTTGTATTTTTAGTAGAGACGGGGTTTCTCCATGTTGGTCAGGCTGGTCTGGAACTCCTGACCTCAGGTGATCCACCTGCCTCGGCCTCCCAAAGTGCCGGGATTACAGGTATGAGCCACTGCGCCCAGCCCACAATATCTTATTTTCATGTTTTTTTGTGTGTTTTGTTTTATTTTTCGAGATGGAGTCTCTCTGTTGCCCAAGCTGGAGTGCAATGGCGCGATCTTGGCTCACTTCCTGGGTTCAAGCGATTCTCCTGCCTTAGCCTCCCAAGTAACTGGGATTGCAGGCACCCACCATCATGCCCTGCTAAATTTTGTACTTTTGTAGAGATGGAGTTTCACCATGTTGGTCAGGCTGGTCTTGAACTGCTGACCTCAGGTGATCTGCCCACCTTGGCCTCCCAAAGTGCTGGGATTACAGGTGTGAGCCACCATGCCTGGACTCGTTGTTGTTGTTGTTTTTAATTAGTGAGGAGCTACAAGAACACATTTATAAAAATTAAGAGGAAACAGCCCCACTGCATTTGAGAAGGTTACCATTTCCTTCGAAGTTCCTGCTGTTGCCCCTTCCTGGTGGGGGAGACACTGTCCTGTTTCAGTCATTCCGTTGCTTTGCTTTATAGTTTTATTAATGTGTTTGTGTTGGCTTTGCATGTTTTCAAATATATGAATGAAATCATGCAGAGTTTATTCTTTTACAGTTTGCCTTTTCACTTGATTATGTTCCTGAGATGTATCCGGATTATTGTGTGTAGCTGTATGGCATTCCTTTTCCCTGCTGCCTAGTGATCCATTGAAAATACAATAATTGATTTTTCTATGTGGTTCCACTGGTCATTTTTCTGCCCCTGTGCCCTTTGGGAATCATCTCCTAAACTCTAGTCTCGGCCCTTGCTCTTCCATGTAACCTTGAGAATCAGCTTGTCAAATTCCCCCCAAAAACCCCTTGAGATGTAGAATGGAACCCAGCTGAATCTATAGATCAGTCTGGATAAAATCAGCACCTGTGTAAAATTGAATTTTCCCATTCATGAGCAGGGTTTATTTCTGCACTCAATGTTTTCAATAAAGTTGTGTACCTTTTCCCATAAAGATCATGCCTTTTTAAATTGGATTAATTCTTA